AGCTACCCAGAAGAAGAGCATTCTAGATAAAGGCTCAGTAAGTGCAACGGTGGAAGTATTCCTGGTGAGTCTGGGACAATAGTGGAAAGTCAAAGTGTGTGGGAGGGGAGATATAGAGCCCCATGCCCCCCTCCCACACACTTCAGAGGGGAAAAGGGGGCAGGATTGAGTCCTGTACATTCCCCACGTTTTTTTTTTCTCTGGAGATTGGAAGCCATTGGAGGGTCTAAGCAGAGGAGTGATGAGTTAAGCTGCTGTGTGGAAGTCCGTAAGGAACAGGGGTGAGTCAGAGACCCTGAATGGAGCCGTTGCAATTATCCAGATGAGATAGAGTGCCTTGGATCAGGAAGGGAGGTAGCAACAGAAGCGGCCAATAAAGTTCAAAGTCCTCAGCCCCAGTCCTCCCGATGGGGGTCTCACCTACCCCTCTCACCTCACCTTGTTCCTCCCTGCATCCCCACCCCACCGGTCACTGCTAGGCACATAGAAGCATCTACTAAGCATGTGGTGAATCAATGAACCCCTTAATGAATGGTCCACCCCTAGATCATCAGCATCCTTTTTAACGCTAGGCATATAGTCTGAACTCAACACATGTTTACAGATGGAATGCTGCACAGTCCTGCCAAGTCCAGGCGGTTATTCCTCTCCACAGCCGAAGGAAACTAAGGCTCGGGTGGGGAAGTGTCCCCCTGGGGTCTCTCCGCTTAGGCTGCAGGCTGGGCATCCTTTTTCAAACTCTTTTAGCACAGCGAAGTCGAGGGCACTGGGTGGAGGGTGCTTGCTTGCCCTCAGGGTGAGTCACAGTGACCTCAGAGGAGTTTCCCCAAAACGTCCCCGCCCTGTGATGGGGAAAAGCCGGAATCTCTCGGTCCCAGGTGGTCATGTGGCCCAGGCCGGACAAGCGTCCCGAAAGCCCCGGGAGAGACTAAGAAGCAATCCTCCCACGCGCTTTCTCCCACCCTCGGGCCACTGAGACGGAGGGACAGAGGGCCGCCCTCGCGCGGCCGAGGCCCCGCCTCCCGCTCGCCCGCCCGCGCCTCCAGCGGAAGCCGGAAGCAAAAGCGGGTCCTGCTAGCCCCGCGGCTCCGAACTCGGTGGTCCTGGAAGCTCCGCAGGATGGGGGAGAAGATGGCGGAAGAGGAGTGAGTGGGCTTTTTCCCGGGCGGCGGAGGCGCATTATCTAATTATGCTTTCTATGTCCTCCAGGAGGTTCCCCAATACAACTCATGAGGGTTTCAATGTCACCCTCCACACCACCCTGGTTGTCACGACGAAACTGGTGCTCCCGACCCCTGGCAAGCCCATCCTCCCCGTGCAGACAGGGGAGCAGGCCCAGCAAGAGGAGCAGTCCAGCGGCATGACCATTTTCTTCAGCCTCCTTGTCCTAGGTGAATATGGACACTGTCATCCCCATCATCTGTTTAAAACATTGTATTATTTTTTTTTCCACAGCTATCTGCATCATATTGGTGCATTTACTGATCCGATACAGATTACATTTCTTGCCAGAGAGTGTTGCTGTTGTTTCTTTAGGTAAGTGTGTATTGGTGATTCCATAATAAAAGATTTATGTTAAAGTTTACATTTTCTCTTGTAGGTATTCTCATGGGAGCAGTTATAAAAATTATAGAGTTTAAAAAACTGGCGAATTGGAAGGTAGGTTTGCCCTTTGGTTGTTCTTAATTTTAATGCCCTTAAGATACTCATTTTCTATTTACAGGAAGAAGAAATGTTTCGTCCAAACATGTTTTTCCTCCTCCTGCTTCCCCCTATTATCTTTGAGTCTGGATATTCATTACACAAGGTGAGACTCAGGCACACATTGGTGCTTTGGTCATCATTTCCCTGATTTCTGCTCTTTCAAACAGGGTAACTTCTTTCAAAATATTGGTTCCATCACCCTGTTTGCTGTTTTTGGGACGGCAATCTCCGCTTTTGTAGTAGGTGGAGGAATTTATTTTCTGGGTCAGGTAAGAAAATCATCTTTGAAACACTTTGAAAGTAATGGACATTTAAATCTTGGCTGTTCTCCAGGGTTTTTTTTTTGTGTGTGTCTGTGTGTTTGTGTGTTTTATTTTACAGGCTGATGTAATCTCTAAACTCAACATGACAGACAGGTAAATCCTTCATACTGTAACACCCATGCGACACAGAATCTCCCCTTCCCTCTGTCTCTTACAGTTTTGCGTTTGGCTCCCTAATATCTGCTGTCGATCCAGTGGCCACTATTGCCATTTTCAATGCACTTCATGTGGACCCCGTGCTCAACATGCTGGTCTTTGGAGAAAGTATTCTCAACGATGCAGTCTCCATTGTTCTGACCAAGTAAGTACGGGGGCAGAGAACAGACTTTTTTCGCCTCCCCCTCCACCTTTTTTTTTTTTTTTAGTACAGAAGAAAAATATGCTCCTGGGAGCTGTTGTCACCTTTCCTTGGTTATCAGAATCATACCTGGTTTTGAAGAGGTATACTTCATAAACGATCATCTCCAAAGTGAGCTGACACATTTATCTTTGCAACTGAATTTATTTCTGTTTTCTTTCATTTCCTAGCACAGCTGAAGGTTTAACAAGAAAAAATATGTCAGATGTCAGTGGGTGGCAAACATTTTTACAAGCCCTTGACTACTTCCTCAAAATGTTCTTTGGCTCTGCAGCGCTCGGCACTCTCACTGGCTTAATTTCTGCATTAATATCCTTTTAATGTGATGAACATGCAGGGTTTCGATTCTCCTTCCTTGACAGTTGTCATTTACGTGCTGAAGCATATTGACTTGAGGAAAACGCCTTCCTTGGAGTTTGGCATGATGATCATTTTTGCTTATCTGCCTTATGGGCTTGCAGAAGGAATCTCACTCTCAGGTAAGTGACAGAGAGCCTGAAAGTGCTGTGGTAGTGCTTTCTGTTCTGTTCTCTCCCTCTCTAGGCATCATGGCCATCCTTTTCTCAGGCATCGTGATGTCCCACTACACGCACCATAACCTCTCCCCAGTCACCCAGATCCTCATGCAGCAGACCCTCCGCACCGTGGCCTTCTTATGTGGTGAGTTCTGCTTCTGTGTGGCCGTGAGCAGGGGTTGAATAATCCATTCTTTGGTTTGTTTCAGAAACATGTGTGTTTGCATTTCTTGGCCTGTCCATTTTTAGTTTTCCTCACAAGTTTGAAATTTCCTTTGTCATCTGGTGCATAGTAAGTATTTTCCTTTTTTTTTTTAAATTTAATCACCTAAGACTTAGTTTGTTGCTATCAACAGGTGCTTGTACTATTTGGCAGAGCGGTAAACATTTTCCCTCTTTCCTACCTCCTGAATTTCTTCCGGGATCATAAAATCACACCGAAGATGATGTTCATCATGTGGTTTAGTGGTAAGTCAAATCTTGGATAAATGGGGTGGGGATGTGTCCTCTCACACTGTTTGCTGTCACCCAGGCCTGCGGGGAGCCATCCCCTATGCCCTGAGCCTACACCTGGACCTGGAGCCCATGGAGAAGCGGCAGCTCATCGGCACCACCACCATCGTCATCGTGCTCTTCACCATCCTGCTGCTGGGCGGCAGCACCATGCCCCTCATTCGCCTCATGGACATCGAGGACGCCAAGGCACACCGCAGGAACAAGAAGGACGTCAACCTCAGCAAGACTGAGAAGATGGTTAGTACCATGCGCCTGTGGGGGTGGGGCAGTGGCCGTCGGGCCGCCTTTCCTCCCTGCTCAGGGCAACACTGTGGAGTCGGAGCACCTGTCGGAGCTCACGGAGGAGGAGTACGAGGCCCACTACATCAGGCGGCAGGACCTTAAGGGCTTCGTGTGGCTGGACGCCAAGTACCTGAACCCCTTCTTCACTCGGAGGCTGACGCAGGAGGTGGGATACCGGCCAGGCCACACTTTCTGGGGCCCTGACGGCTTGGTTGTGTCTCTCGACCCAGGACCTGCACCACGGGCGCATCCAGATGAAAACTCTCACCAACAAGTGGTACGAGGAGGTACGCCAGGGCCCCTCCGGCTCCGAGGACGACGAGCAGGAGCTGCTCTGACGCCAGGTGCCAAGGCTTCAGGCAGGCAGGCCCAGGATGGGCGTTTGCTGCGCACAGACACTCAGCAGGGGCCTCGCAGAGATGCGTGCATCCAGCAGCCCCTTCAAGACATAAGAGGGCGGGGCGAGGTACTGGCTGCAGAGTCGCCTTAGTCCAGAACCTGACAGGCCTCTGGAGCCAGGCGACTTCTTGGGAAACTGTCATCTCCCGACTCCTCCCTGAGCCAGCCTCCGCTCAGTGTGGCTCCTCAGCCCACAGAGGGGAGGGAGCATGGGGCCAGGTGCCAGTCATCTGTGAAGCTAGGGCGCCTACCCCCCCACCCGGAGGACCCCTGCGGCCCCCTGCCTAGAGGAGCACCATCTACAGTTGTGCCATTCCCCAGCCACTGCCTTCATGCTGCCCCCGCCGGACTGGCAGAGCCAGGGGTCAGCCACCTGCCTTTGAGTCATCAAGATGCCTCTGCAGCCACAATTCTGACCTAAGTGGCAGGGCCCAGAAATCCTGAAAACCTCCCGCTGCCTTTTGTGATACTTCCTGTGCTCCCTCAGAGAGAAACGGAGTGACCTTTTGTCCTTTACCTGATTGGCACTTCGCAGTCTATCTCCCTGGGTAGCAGACGGCTGCTGCCCTTCTCTGGGCATGTTCTGAATGTTTACACTGGTACCTTCTGGTATCTTCTTTAGAGCCCCCTGCAAGCTGCAACTCTAGGCTTTTATCTTGCGGGGTCAGAGCGCCCTCTAGAGGGAAAAGCTAGAGGCACAGGGTTTCTGCCGGCCCACAACTGCTGTCTTGATTTGCATTTTACAGCAAAGTGCTGAGAGCCTCTAGTCGCCTCCTGCCATCTGATCTCCCTCCCCACCATTCCCGTACTCAGTTGTTCTTTTGTCTAATCGGAGGCCACTGTGCTGAGGCCCTGCAGTGTCTGCTCACTGCTGCCATCTTCGCTGCTAGTCAGGGTTCCATCCTCTTTCCCCTCTCCCAGTTCCCTACCACGTTGGATCCCATTCGTCACCCATGCTAGGGTCCCCAAAGCACTGGGGCAGGGGCCAGAGCAGCAGCACCCAGTGCTCCCTCCTCTACTCTGACCTGGGGCCCCAGCATCCTGGAGCACACGCTCCACGCACACACACCCCAGCCCTGTCCCAGGGGCCTGGCCCCCTCAGCCATCTCAGGGTGAGGAGCTGCCAGTCATGTCCAGATGGAATGACTCCCATCCTCTCCTCATCTCCCCTTTGACGAGCCTCAAACTGCTCAGCTCATCAAAGAGCCATTGCCAACTTCCGTATGTGGTTCTGGGTCCCAGGGAGCCTTGGAACCTGGCACCCTGGGGTGGTTTAATTCATCATTAAGAAGCATTCCTGCTTCTCAAGGGACACAGTGGCCTGCATGGGCCAGCATGGACCCTGGGCTGATCATGTGCATTCCTGCTTCTCTGGGGACACAGTGGGCCCACATGGGCCAGCATGGACCCTGGGCTAGAGCAAGCACATCTCCATCTCTTCCACCTCAGGCAGTGTGGCTCCAGATGTCAGGAGGGACTGACCTCAGGACCTTCCAGGTTCCTCTGTGCCAGGAATGAGAGGCCAGGCCCGATCCTACCACCTCGCCTTGACCCTGAAGTCAGAGCAGGCCAGCCAAGCAGGAAGCACACTGTTTACTTTTTGCATGAAAAGTAAATGTGTACTTGATAGAGCTAAAATATGATCTTTTTTAATTTCTCAACCCCATAATTTGAGCCATTGCCTTGCTTAATTTTGGTTTCCACCATTTCCTTTTAGTGGAGAAGAGAGGAAGTCAGAGGGTAGGGACCTTTGCCTGCCCCTGGGCGAGTGCGGGCAGGGATCTGAGACCAGATTGTTCTCGCACCCCTGCCAGAACTCACTCTCCCCTGAAGTTTAGGGTCCCATCTCCCAGATGTAAGTTGTTTTGCAAACTCAGTTTGCCAGGATTTCTTTCTTTCCTAATCTTAAATTCACAGATAAAGCAATGAAAAGAGTCAGATCCCATTTCCGTCTGCCCCCTCGTCACCAGGTGTGATAGCCCCAGCCAGGTCACACCTGGCCTCACACTTTGAGCTGAGACTTGAAAACGATGCTGTGGCGGAAGAGCATGTGGGGCTTGGTGGAGGGGCCCCAGGATTTGTTGGGGGCAAAGGGGGTGGCGGGACCGTTCCCAGGAGGTACCAGCACCTGCCTCGATCTCCTCTGAGCCTCTTCTGCCCCCTGTCGGCCAGGTGAGGTCAGCAGCCTGGGAGAGTGCCCCCAAGAGATGAGGGCACCCCGTGTTCCTTGGCAATCTTGGCTCACCTTGGTAACAAAAGGCCATAGAAGTCTGTTTTTCTGGGTCAGTTTTTTTTGCCTGAGAATAACAAATTGCTGCTGTCTACCTTTAGCACACCCAATAATTCTATTTGGGGCAGTGAATGCATAGAAGATATAAAAATACGCAGCTTAACTATATCTTCCTGCGTGTGTATTTATTTTCTTCTGGGTCTAGGCCATGGTACAGGAGAACTGTGGCGTGTAGGAGGAATACTTCAGGATGAGTGAAGGCTGGAGCCAGGGAGCGCTGGAGGAAACCAGCCCTTTAGCCAGCAGCCCCTCCACCACAGGCACTGCTGTGTGGAACGAGTTCTTGGAATGAATCCCATGCTTTCTGCAGCCTGTAGTTGTTATGACCCCTCGGAACAACCACCCCGTGGCTTGTGTGGGGTCTCGCAGGGAAAAGGGCTGGCTTCTAGGTCCCCGAGATAAGTGTGCAGGGGGATGGGCCAGGGCCAGGCTAAGGGTGGCTCAGTTCCATCATCTGGAGGTCAGACACACTGTCCAGAGGCAGAACTGAAGCCCTCTCGGCCCCTACCCTAAGCCAGCCACCCCTCTTCACAGTGGGTGAGCTGGGCTGGGCTGGCTGGCATGAGGCCAAGGGGTAGGCCTGAGCGCCAGAGTCGCCCAGGTTAGCCCACAGGATTCCTTTGTGTGCCATGGAATGCTGAAAGATGGGTGACTGGGGACCCTTCTTAAAACCTTTGGCAAAGGTGCCATCGGCAGGGCTTGGCCTCATGAAGTCTCAGGTCCGTGTTCCCGCAGGGCGCACATGCTTGGAGAGTCCTCAGCAGGGTAGCCGAGGCCAGGCCACTTCTGCTGAGGATGGGGCAGGCTGGGGTGTGGGTGTGGCCTGGGGTGGCTCAGGGCTGGAACTGCTGCCTGATTCCTGTGTGGGGAGAAGCTCAGTGGCCGTTTGCTGCCACTGACAAGGATTTCACATGCAGAAGAGAAAAGGCCCCCCTCCACCCCCCGCATTCCCTGCCGAGTGAGAGCCAGTGTTTGCTGCCCTTGCTGGGGGCGGGTAGGAAACCCTGAGCTTCCTGATGCGGAGTCATGAAGCAGAGTCCTCGGGAAGGCATCTCCACAGCCCCGGGTCCTCTGTCTAACGCCCTCCATTTCACGCCCTCCATCTCACAGTCAAGATAAAGGCCTCGAGAATAAAGAGCCAGCCCCCTTCCATTTAGTCTCCTGCCGTTTCCCAAACAGTTGTCCAACAGTTAGACATTGAGGGGCTTCACTGTTACCAGGCATGTAACAGAAGGAGGAAGACTAACACACACCCCCTGCCCCATCCCATCCCCCTCTCCCGAGCTATTTTCTTGCTGTGGCCTCTGGTGCCCTTGAGTTGGTCTCCCCGGCTGCTCTGCGGGGGCTTCACTGGCTTCGGAGTGAGCGCGAAGTGCTGGTGAGCAGTGGGCCTGTGATTGGATGGGAAGATGTGCATCCGTGGTCAAAAGTCAGCTGCCAGCCCTGCGGAACCAGAGCCTCAGGCTGGGATGGGGAGGCCTCCCTGCTTCCACCTGCATGGTGGGCATGGCCTGGCTTACACCAAAGGCTTTGACGGTTTCTCCAAGTAAGGATCTGCAAATCTTGAATCGTCCTCAAAATGACGAAGCTTGAATTGTCCTCAAGATGGATGTGAATCTTACATTCCTTTTCATCATTTCCTTTGTAAAAATGACGAGTGCTGGGTTTTTGTTTTAAGAAGCATTATGAAGGCCAGACTTACTCATTTTTCTCCCCCAAGTGAGCTGCAAGAGGCCCCTGTTAGGCCCCTGTTTCCTGAGCAGTGATGTGCTGCTCTTCTTGGTGGGGCTTTGGGCTGGGAGGGGAAGGCGGGTCAGAGATGGGGGACCTGTGGCTGCCATGCAGGAGCCCCTGCGTCATCTCGTTGGACTCTTTAAGGGAGTCAGGAATAGATGTATGAACAGTCGTGTCACTGGATGCCTATTTAGAAATAAAGTGTATGCTGCTGAATTGGAGCCAGTGTCTGTGTTCATGTTCAGGTGGCTTT